TCACTACGCATGGCTGAGAGCTAACGTTTATTAAGCACCCGCCACTTTCTAGATGAGGTCCTTACTGACTTCCTTGGGTTATTTTAGGTAATCATCCCCATACCTCTTACGTGGCAGGTATGACTGTTACAGAGGGAGAAACCGAGGCTGAGAAAGGCTAAGTAGCGGCCACACCTCACTCAGCAGGTGACAGGCTGCGGTCGCACTCATGACATAGTCTGACTCTAGAGCAGGCCTTTCCTGCCCGCTGTTGCTGCCTCCAGAAGCCTCTCTGAATCCAAGGGTGGGAACTATTCCTCCTTGCCCTCGAGCCTTCGCCAAAGCCAGGGCTTGGAGCGGCCGTGGGCTCCTCCTCCTTCCCCCAGGCTGGGCTCTTCAGGGGCGGAAACCTGCCTGGCTTGCCTGCCTTGCTCGACCCTGTAGCCCCTGGCACGAAGTAGGTGCCCGTGATGCCGGATTATTTCAGCAGGAGGGCAGGGGTGTTCCCGATGAAGCCAGGAGATCCAGGGAGGAGAAGCGACTCCCGGGGCCACCCATGCTTAGATCTCAGAGCCAGGCAAGAGCCAGGTCCCGGGGGTCCAGGAGCGCGCTCGGGGCTCCTCCTCGCCCGCGCCCCCCGCGCCCCTCGCGCCCCCCGCGCCCCCCGCGCCCCCTGCGCTCGCGTCTGCGGGGCCGGGAGGAAGGGGCGGCGCAGCCGGGCCGGGGCGGGCACCGAGGCCTGGCGGGCGGGCCTGGGGCGCTTTCGTGCCTGCCAGGGAAAGGCTGGCGAGGAGGCTGGGGGCGGACGCAGGGAGGAAAGAAGCAATGGGGTGCTCTTGCGTTTTGACATTTTAAAAAGAAGTTTAGATTCGCTTCCCGGAGCCGGGATGGCAGCCTGCGCTATGGTTGGGGACCAACGTGGTGCACGGGCAGGGGCCGGGGAGAGAGGCGGCCGCAGCGGGAGCCCGGGAGCGCAGGGCGGGCCTGGAAGAGCTCCGCCCCAAGGGGCGCGGCCACCCCGGAGGCGGGCGCACGGCTGCTTCTCATTCATTGTCTTGACAAGAGCATCTTCAGCGGGCGAGTCCCCGGCTCCTCCAGCTCCTTCCTCCTCTTCCTCCTCCTCCTCCACCTCCGGCTTTTGGGGGATCACTGTCCTCTCTCGGCAGCAGGTGAGGCTGGGCCTGGGAGGCGCGGGTGGGCCCCACCTCTGGTCCGGGGCTCCCCTCTCTCCAGATACAGGCTGCTCCTCAAGACTGGGGCTCTTCACATACGCTCCTCACCGCTCTTTGGGCAGGCCGACCTAGCAGCCTCTTCGGGAGTCCTGGGGTGGCCGGGGGTGCTGGAGCCCCCAGTGAGTAGGCGAGGCTGAGGCTAGGGGCAGAGGGGAGAAATGCTCTTATGCTGTGTGCCCCCAGAATGAGCCGGCAGGTGGTCCGCTCCAGCAAGTTCCGCCACGTGTTTGGACAGCCGGCCAAGGCCGACCAGTGCTATGAAGATGTGCGCGTCTCACAGACCACCTGGGACAGTGGCTTCTGTGCTGTCAACCCTAAGTTTGTGGCCCTGATCTGTGAGGCCAGCGGGGGAGGGGCCTTCCTGGTGCTGCCCCTGGGCAAGGTGAGCCCCTGGGGCCCTGGGGGGAGCAGCTCAAAGCACCTCCAAGGCCCTGCTGTGCCTTTAGACTGGACGTGTGGACAAGAATGCGCCCACGGTCTGTGGCCACACAGCCCCTGTGCTAGACATCGCCTGGTGCCCGCACAATGACAACGTCATTGCCAGTGGCTCCGAGGACTGCACAGTCATGGTGAGTGGTGGTGGGGACCCAGGGGCTGGGAGGTCCTGAAGACTCACTGGCCCCTCCTCTGCAGGTGTGGGAGATCCCAGATGGGGGCCTGATGCTGCCCCTGCGGGAGCCCGTCGTCACCCTGGAGGGCCACACCAAGCGTGTGGGCATTGTGGCCTGGCACACCACAGCCCAGAACGTGCTGCTCAGTGCAGGTGCTGCGGGAGGAGGGGCTTGGGGGTGGCTCTCATGGCTTCTGACACTGTGGGGAACGTGCAGGTTGTGACAACGTGATCATGGTGTGGGACGTGGGCACTGGGGCGGCCATGCTGACACTGGGCCCAGAGGTGCACCCAGACACGATCTACAGTGTGGACTGGAGCCGAGATGGAGGCCTCATTTGTACCTCCTGCCGTGACAAGCGCGTGCGCATCATCGAGCCCCGCAAAGGCACTGTCGTAGCTGTGAGTCGCCATCTACCCTGACCTTTGACCCTGTGCCTGACCTACCACCTCCCTTTCCTTGCAGGAGAAGGACCGTCCCCACGAGGGGACCCGGCCCGTGCGTGCAGTGTTCGTGTCGGAGGGGAAGATCCTGACCACGGGCTTCAGCCGCATGAGTGAGCGGCAGGTGGCGCTGTGGGACACAGTGAGTGCTGGGGCAGGAAGCCGAGGGCCCCCCCTGGGATGTTACCTCTCACCTGTGTCTACAGAAGCACCTGGAGGAGCCGCTGTCCCTGCAGGAGCTGGACACCAGCAGCGGTGTCCTGCTGCCCTTCTTTGACCCTGACACCAACATCGTCTACCTCTGTGGCAAGGTGGCCTCGTCGGGCGGGGTGGGGGTGGGAGGATTGACCCTCCCTCCACACCTGCCACCTACAGGGTGACAGCTCAATCCGGTACTTTGAGATCACTTCCGAGGCCCCTTTCCTGCACTATCTCTCCATGTTCAGTTCCAAGGAGTCCCAGCGGGGCATGGGCTACATGCCCAAACGTGGCCTGGAGGTGAACAAGTGTGAGATCGCCAGGTGACTGACCCCCGGCCCTGACCGCAGCATGCTGTGGGCCCCGCTCACCTTCCCCTTCCCACAGGTTCTACAAGCTGCACGAGCGGAGGTGTGAGCCCATTGCCATGACAGTGCCTCGAAAGGTGATGCTCCCCCGCCCCACCCTGGGCTCCAGGCTTTCCTCACTATCCCTGGCCTTGCCCACAGTCGGACCTGTTCCAGGAGGACCTGTACCCACCCACCGCAGGGCCCGACCCTGCCCTCACGGCTGAGGAGTGGCTGGGGGGTCGGGATGCTGGGCCCCTCCTCATCTCCCTCAAGGATGGCTACGTACCCCCAAAGAGCCGGGAGCTGAGGGTCAACCGGGGCCTGGACACCGGGCGCAGGAGGGCAGCACCAGAGGCCAGTGGCACTCCCAGCTCGGTGAGAGGGCTGGGAAGCCAGGGAATAAAACTGAGCTGGGCCTAATGCAGCACCGGGTCCCCAGGATGCCGTGTCTCGGCTGGAGGAGGAGATGCGGAAGCTCCAGGCCACGGTGCAGGAGCTCCAGAAGCGCTTGGACAGGCTGGAGGAGACAGTCCAGGCCAAGTAGAGCCCCGCAGGGCCTCCAGCAGGGTCAGCCATTCACACCCATCCACTCACCTCCCATTCCCAGCCACATGGCAGAGAAAAAAATCATAATAAAATGGCTTTATTTTCTGGTACCTCCCAGACTCTGATGACTGGTCCCCTAGAC